TTCAACTTTCCATGAGTGCTAGCCAGCCCTGGGAGGCTCCGCTGCCAGAAGGAACGTCAAGGGCAAGTCCTGGGGCGGGAGACCCTTCCGGAGGAGGAGCAAGAAAGCTGCTTCTGCAGCGCAGAGCCTGGGGAACGGAGTGGGGCCGCTTGAGACGGGAGGGGCCGGAGGGTGTTCTTGTCTAACAGGTCACTTAAACTCTCCGGGGGAGAATTAGCCCGCATCATGGGATTAATCGAGGGTGATTAAATCCTTAGCACAGGGCCTGGCACGCTGTGCTGGTTTAGGGTCCAGAGCGCCCCCCACCCATTCCCTGGCCTGCTATGGGGTGCGCGGGGGAGAGGGAGGAAAGACGAGCTCCAGGCCGGTGCGCCCGGGCACAATCACGACGATCTGGACAAGAGTGGGGATCCCCGGCCCTGCCCAGGCAGCCTAGGCCGCCCGCGTCTGGGGCCCCTCGCCAGCTCCCGGGCGGGAGGCGGCCTTCACAAGGGCGCTTTGTCCTGGCGGCGCCGGCAGGGCCCGGCCGGGCCACCTGGACTGAGAGTGGGGGAGTGAGGCGAAGGCTTCAGGTGCTCCGCGGCTCTGGCGCAGGTGTCGGCCGGCTCCGCCCCTGTCCCCAGAGCAGGTGTCCCAGACCCTGCGGCCTGCATTCCGGCCCCCTCCTCCTCCCTCGTGTCGAGCTCCCGCAGTGTCTTTGATCCCGGGCCCGGGGACACTGGCCCCTCCCCTTGGGGAGTGAGGGGAGGAGACGCGGCCCCAGAGCGGGGGCAGGGCAGGGGGTCAGGGCAGGTAGCGGGGCCCGGGCCTTCGCGGGTGGCTGCTCCCGCTCCCCCAGCCCTCCCCTCGTCCTGGTGGGAAACTCAGCCCAGAAGGGGGCTTCGGGGGCTCCTCGCGGGCTGGGGAACCGTCGGATGCCGGCCCAAGGGGCGGGGCCAGGACCCCGGGGGGGTCACCCCGCCCCTTCGCGCTCAGCCCCGCTGAGGTGAAACCTGAGCCCAGGTCGGGGGCGGGACCGGCCCGCGCCTCTCCCCTGGTTCCCGCACCCTGGCCGGCGGCTGCGAGCGCAGGGCCCAGCCCGGGAGCCGCTGGAGCAGGTGAGGGAGGTGGCTCGGCGCGAGCCGCACAACTGAGTCTCCCATCTCGCCCCTCGGTCCGCAGGGCCTGCGATGGAGCCTGCAGCCCCGGGTCGCGTCCCTCCCTGAGCGCCCCCGTCGGCGGCCATGCTGCCCCGAGGGCGCCCCCGGGCGCTGGGGGCCGCCGCGCTGTTGCTGCTGCTGCTGCTGCTCGGATTCCTCCTGTTCGGTGGGGACCTGGGGTGTGAGCGCCGCGAGCCTGGCGGGCGAGCGGGGGCCCCGGGATGCTTCCCCGGCCCGCTCATGCCACGTGTCCCCCCAGACGGGAGGCTGCGGAGAGCCGCCGCCCTCGACGGAGACCCGGGGGCCGGCCCCGGGGACCACAACCGCTCCGACTGCGGCCCGCAGCCGCCGCCGCCGCCCAAGTGCGAGGTAGGTGCGCGCGGCCCTGGCGGCGGGAGTCCGGGCTGCTGCCGACCTGGGCGTCCCTCCCCAGCTCTTGCATGTGGCCATCGTGTGTGCGGGGCATAACTCCAGCCGAGACGTCATCACCCTGGTGAAGTCCATGCTCTTCTACAGGTACAGCCAGGTGTCCGTGGAGGAGGGTCAGGCCTCTCAGGCTTCCTCTTTGCCCACCCAAAAGGAAAAATCCACTGCACCTCCACTTGGTGACTGACGCCGTGGCCAGAAACATCCTGGAGACGCTCTTCCACACATGGATGGTGCCTGCTGTCCGTGTCAGCTTTTATCATGCCGACCAGCTCAAGGCAGGGGCCCAGCCCTTCCCCCCTCCCCTCAGGCCATCTCATCTCCTGCCTTTCCCCCACACAGCCCCAGGTCTCCTGGATCCCCAACAAGCACTACTCCGGCCTCTATGGGCTAATGAAGCTGGTGCTGCCCAGTGCCTTGCCTGCTGAGCTGGCCCGCGTCATTGTCCTGGACACGGATGTCACCTTCGCCTCTGACATCTCGGAGCTCTGGGCCCTCTTTGCTCACTTTTCTGGTGAGAGGCCTGGGAGCCTGCCTGGCCTGCCCTCAGACAGCTCCCTTATGCCCTCCCCTCCCAGACACGCAGGCGATCGGTCTTGTGGAGAACCAGAGTGACTGGTACCTGGGCAACCTCTGGAAGAACCACAGGCCCTGGCCTGCCTTGGGCCGGGGATTTAACACAGGTGGGGACAGTGGTGAGGGGAGGCAGGCGGGGAGGTGGGCATGACAGCATCTCTTCATTGGCAGGTGTGATCCTGCTGCGGCTGGACCGGCTCCGGCAGGCTGGCTGGGAGCAGATGTGGAGGCTGACAGCCAGGCGGGAGCTCCTTAGCCTGCCTGCCACCTCACTGGCTGACCAGGTCTGAGGAAGCCTTGCCGGGTGGGGTGTGGCGGGGCTGGGATGTGATGGGTGTCTCTGCTCAGGACATCTTCAACGCTGTGATCAAGGAGCACCCGGGGCTAGTGCAGCGTCTGCCTTGTGTCTGGAATGTGCAGCTGTCAGATCACACACTGGCCGAGCGCTGCTACTCTGAGGCGTCTGACCTCAAGGTGAGTGGGACAAGAGGCTGTGTGGTGGTGGGTCCCATGGCCCCAACACCCTCCTGGGTCCCAGGTGATCCACTGGAACTCACCAAAGAAGCTTCGGGTGAAGAACAAGCATGTGGAATTCTTCCGCAATTTCTACCTGACCTTCCTGGAGTACGATGGGAACCTGCTGCGGAGAGAGCTCTTTGTGTGCCCCAGCCAGCCCCCACCTGGTGCTGAGCAGGTGAGAAGGAGTCACCTTCCCCTGCCCCTCTCTCCCCGGTCCTTGTCACCCCTTGCCCCCTCAGTTGCAGCAGGCCCTGGCACAACTGGACGAGGAAGACCCCTGCTTTGAGTTCCGGCAGCAGCAGCTCACTGTGCACCGTGTGCATGTCACTTTCCTGCCCCATGAACCGCCACCCCCCCGGCCTCACGATGTCACCCTTGTGGCCCAGCTGTCCATGGACCGGTGAGGGTGCAGAGGGCAGCCCAGGGGGTATGGCAGAGCTGTGCTGACCTCCCTCTCCCCATAGGCTGCAGATGTTGGAAGCCCTGTGCAGGCACTGGCCTGGCCCCATGAGCCTGGCCTTGTACCTGACAGACGCAGAAGCTCAGCAGTTCCTGCATTTCGTCGAGGCCTCACCAGTGCTTGCTGCCCGGCAGGACGTGGCCTACCATGTGGTGTACCGTGAGGGGCCCCTATACCCCGTCAACCAGCTTCGCAACGTGGCCTTGGCCCAGGCCCTCACGCCTTACGTCTTCCTCAGTGACATTGACTTCCTGCCTGCCTATTCTCTCTACGACTACCTCAGGTGGGCCTGCAGGCAGAGAGGGGAACAATATACTTCTCCCCTGCTCATGGGTGCTCCTCCTCAGGGCCTCCATTGAGCAGCTGGGGCTGGGCAGCCGGCGCAAGGCAGCACTGGTGGTGCCGGCATTCGAGACCCTGCGCTACCGCTTCAGCTTCCCCCATTCCAAGGTGGAGCTGTTGGCCTTGCTGGATGCGGGCACTCTCTACACCTTCAGGTAGGAGAGGCTACTTCTCTGCCCACTCCACTCAGCCTGGCTCCCACCCGACCCTGCTGCACAGGTACCACGAGTGGCCCCGAGGCCACGCACCCACAGACTATGCCCGCTGGCGGGAGGCTCAGGCCCCGTACCGTGTGCAATGGGCGGCCAACTATGAACCCTACGTGGTGGTGCCACGAGACTGTCCCCGCTATGATCCTCGCTTTGTGGGCTTCGGCTGGAACAAAGTGGCCCACATTGTGGAGCTGGATGCCCAGGTGAGGAGGGCACCTTGCTGCCTCCACCTTTGTAAAATAATCTGCCCTTTGGCCCTTGCTTTAGCTCTCAGGGGCTACAGGGTAAGCCTGTTCTCTGGAGCTGCACCTTCCCCGCAGGCCAGGCAAGCCAGGCAGCCACTGCTCCTCTGCCCCACCCTGCAGGAATATGAGCTCCTGGTGCTGCCCGAGGCCTTCACCATCCATCTGCCCCACGCTCCAAGCCTGGACATCTCCCGCTTCCGCTCCAGCCCCACCTATCGTGACTGCCTCCAGGCCCTCAAGGACGAATTCCACCAGGACTTGTCCCGCCACCATGGGGCTGCTGCCCTCAAATACCTCCCAGCCCTGCAGCAGCCCCAGAGCCCTGCCCGAGGCTGAGGCTGGGCCGGCGCTGCCCCTCATCTTAGCATTGGGCAGACACCAGGGCAACCTGCCCTCCGCCATCCCTGCTATTTAAATTATTTAAGGTCTCTGGGAAGGGCTGGGGCAGAGCATCTGTGGGGTGGGGTCTTCCCCTTGCTGCTATTGTATGGCTGGGGACTGGTCTCTCTCTGCCCCAGCCAGTTTGGGGCTGGTTCCCCCATCTTGAATTGTTTATCCCTTTTTCATAATTAAAGTTTTAAAACATCTTTTTTGTGTTCCTGGTTTGGGGGAGCAAGGG